CCCAGCATTTCGGGAGGCTACAGCGGGTGGATCACCTGAGGTCGGGAGTTTGAGACCAGCCTGGCCCACATGGTGAAACCCCGTCTCTACTAAAAATACAAAAATTAGCCGGATGTGGGGGCACATACCTGTAATCCCAGCTACTTGGGAGGCTGAGACAGGAGAATCCGTTAAACCCAGGAGGCGGAGCTTGTGGTGAGCGGAGATCGCACCACTGCACTCCAGCCTGGGTGACAGAGCAAGACTCCGTCAAAAAAATTAATTAATTGGCCAGGCGCAGTGGCTCATGCCTGTAATCCGAACACTTAGGGAGGCTGAGGCAGGCAAATCATGAGGTCAGAAGTTTGAGACCAGCCTGACCAACATAGTGAAACCCCATCTCTACTAAAAATACTAAAATTAGCCGGGCATGGTAAAGCACGCCTGTAATCCCAGCTCCTCAGGAGGCAGGAGGCTGAGGAAGGAGAATCGCTTGAGCCGGGGAGGCAGAGGTTGCAGTGAGCTGAGATTGCGCCATTGCACTCTAGCCTAGGCAACAGAACGAGACTCCATCTCAAATAATAATAATAATTAATTAATTAAGGTGGCTCCCAGTCACATTTCCATTGCTTTACTGAGAGAGACGGGGCCTCCCAGGATGCAGCCGTGCACGGCCTGGGTGATGGGTGCCTGTGCAGACCTGGCTCTGTTGACTCCCCAGCCCCCGTCGGGTTCCCTGTCTTGCTTCGACTTCTCGGGAGCACAAGTCCATGTGCTCCTGTTAAAGCCATCGCCTCCTGCCCGCGGGCTTGCACCCAGCTGAATGATTCTTCAAAGAAACTGTTTGCATCTGTTTTAAGCTTGTCTCCTTAGGAACCTGCAAGTCTCAGAGCCCACTGGCTTGAAGGCAGATGCCTTTCATGGAGGCGGCAGGAAGAACCTGACATCCAGCCAGGGCCAAAGAAGGAAAACCACTCAACAGGAGAGCTGGGGGGACGAGACACAAGACAGACCCACGGAGCCACCTTCACCCTCTCCTGCGGCTGGAGGGAGACTGCTGGGGCCTTGCCGTCTCTCCGGATGGGTTGCTCGTGGAGGAAGACCTTGTCTTTCTTCCTTGTTTTTGTGCCTATATATCTACATGGGGCTTCATCGCAGGAAGCCGCCCCAGTGGGGCCCAGGAAACCGTTTTTCGAGAGGCTCCGTAGGCTGGAGGAACAGGCAAGTTATACCCCTGACATGGCGCAGTCGGGCCCGCCCCATCATCACCGTGTCCTCCTTACAGTTCCGGAGATTCCAGGAGGTGACCTGGACACACCTGCAGAACATCGCCAGCAACTACAACGTGTCCTACAACGTTGACGTCCGGTTCCGGAGCCTGGCGGAAGAGAGCCAGGCTGTGGCTCAGGCAGTCAACCGGTCACAGGCCTCGGTGCAGGGGGAGCTGGCGCAGCTCAAGGCCTGGGTGAGGAAGCTGCAGCGCCGAGGCCGGAAAGTAGACACGCGGCTGCGGGCCTTGGACCTCACCCTGGGCGAGAGGAGCCAGCAGCGGGCCCGGGAAAGGAAGGCACACAAGGCCCAGAGGGACGCCCTGCAGGACTCACTGGCACGCCTGGAGGGCCTCGTCCACAGCCAGGGCGCCAGGCTGGCTGCTCTGGAGGGGCGGCTGCCCGTGGCCCACCCTGGCACTGCAGCCCTCGGGCCGGCCCTGGTCCCAACCCCAACCCAGCCTGAGGAGCTGGGCCCGACCTCCCTGAAGCTTCAGAGGGACAGGCAGGAGCTCCGAGCTGCCTCTGAGCACAGGGGCCCCCCACAGGACTCCTCGGCCCCTCTCCAAGGGAGGCGGGAGCCTCCAGCCTCAGGCAGCCATCGGGTACTCAGTGGGACTGCCCCAAAAGACCCTCGGCAGCAGGCATGGTCCCCCCAGGTGCCAGGAGAGAGTAAGTACCACAGGCTCCCAGCTCACGGCCAGCAAGGGGTTGACCCTCCCTCCTCTGTTTCTAGTTTGCGGCGTGGGCCCCACCCTCGTTTTCCCAAACGCCTCCACCAGGAACGTGGTCTTCCTCAGCCCTGGTTTCGTCACTGCCCTGCGAGCCCTGTCCTTCTGCAGCTGGGTCCGCACGGCCTCCGGCCGCCTGGGCACCCTCCTGTCCTACGCCACCGAGGACAATGACAACAAGCTGGTGCTGCACGGCCGAGACTCCCTGCTGCCCGGATCCATCCACTTCGTGATCGGGGACCCGGCCTTCAGGGAGCTGCCCTTGCAGCTGCTGCTGGACGGCCAGTGGCACCACATCTGTGTCATCTGGACGTCCACCCAGGGCAGGTACTGGCTCCACGTGGATCGCAGGCTGGTGGCCACCGGCTCCCGCTTCAGGGAGGGCTATGAGATCCCCCCCGGAGGGTCCCTCGTGCTGGGCCAGGAACAAGACAGCGTGGGGGGCGGATTCGACAGCTCCGAGGCCTTCGTGGGGAGCATGTCTGGCTTGGCTATCTGGGATCGGGCGCTGGTTCCCGGGGAAGTTGCAAACCTTGCCATCGGGAAAGAGTTCCCGACAGGTGCCATCCTGACGCTGGCCAATGCTGCACTAGCAGGCGGATTTGTGCAGGGGGCCAACTGCACCTGCCTGGAACGCTGTCCCTGAGGCCGAGCCGCACGGGGGCTGAGGCCAGCAAGGGCAGCATGCCCCCATCCACATTCCGCCACCGCCCTCCCCGCCAGCACATTCT